GCTTTCATGAAGGCTAGCTTTTAGCCTGTGCCCTCATCATGTGCCACAGATTCAGTTTTGGATTAGCAAATGTTAATCCACATGTAAACGCTATGATCCACACGCTTAGCAATCTGATTACATTCTTTAAATGTACGTTTTAACTCCTGTTATCCTTAATTAAACTTAGATGTGAACAAATTCACATTTGTGTCTTAGTTTAATTTATAACCAAGTAATCTATCAAAGCCTGCTCCCCCATAGCAAGCTCACAGAATCTACAAATCTCTTGATCTCGCCTCTGCTCTCAGGACAGAGCCTTTTGTGTGCACAGTTCTCACAAATTAAAGAACTTGACTAACTTGAAGAAAAGATAATAAACCCTCTCCCCCTAAAGGCGATTGTTCATTTGAGACCACTCTTCGGAGATATTTTTAAGCCCGCGCTGCATCTAATGGGGGCAGGGAGAAGAAGAGCCGTGCCCAAATGCAGGGGGCATCTCCGGGGGCTTATCATCCGGAGATGCCTCCAGTGGAGCAGACAAATCTCTGAAGTGAGAAAGAGTGAGATTTCCCTGCACCGGGCCTCTGCGTGTGAGGGTAGGAGGGTGTAGGAGGGGGTGGGCGGGGGCCATCAAGGGAGAAGCCTCCGGCCTTTCCCTGTCTCTCAACACTAGCCCTCCCCGGCCGCCTCCCCTTCCCCAATCCTCAACTAGCCGCGGGAGGGGGGCCCCGGAGGCTGGCTGGGCCAGGAGGCTCGGCCTTTGTGGCTCTGTCCCCGACGGTGGCGCGGAGGCAGAGGGGGCGGGGACGCGGGCCGGAGACCCTCAGCCGGGGCTTGACCCCCAGGTGCATTGTCCGGCGGGACCCGTACCCTTCCCCCAGGGCTCCGACCCGGCCGCCACTGGCCCCCTCCCAGCGTCTCCCTCCGCCGGCCGCGCCGACCTCCCTGGCCCAGACCAAGGGCCAGATGTAGAAAGTAGTCCCAGGCCCGCGGCCGCGGCGCTGTCCACTCCGCCGCCCCCGCCCTCTGCAGCCGCCGCCTCACTCCGCCCCCAGCCGGACTCTCAGGCCCCTTGCTTCTCGCGAGCGGCCGTCCGAGCACCAGCCTCGCCGCCGCAGAGACGCTCGCCACGCCGGTGCCGGAGCCGGAGCGGGGAGCCAGGCTGCGTGCGACCAGCCGCAGAGCAGAGAGCGCCCGGGGCGGGGGCCGCAGACGGACAGGGGCTCTGGGCGGCCGGGGAGCATGCCCGCGCGGCTACGCTGAATGGCGCCTCCTCTGCGACCCCTCGCCCGGCTGCGACCGCCGGGGATGCTGCTCCGCGCGCTCCTGCTCCTGCTGCTGCTCAGTCCTTTGCCAGGTGGGCGCGCTTTCTTCTGCTTTCTCTTACCGGGATGTGCCGTTCTCCTTTTTTTTCCTTATAGGAGTGTGGTGCTTTAGCGAACTGTCTTTTGTAAAAGAACCACAGGATGTAACTGTCACAAGAAAGGACCCAGTCGTTTTAGATTGCCAGGCTCACGGAGAAGTTCCTATTAAGGTCACATGGTTGAAAAATGGAGCAAAAATGTCTGAAAATAAACGGATCGAGGTTCTTTCTAACGGCTCTTTATACATCAGTGAGGTGGAAGGCAGGCGAGGAGAGCAGTCCGATGAAGGATTTTATCAGTGCTTGGCAATGAACAAATATGGAGCCATTCTTAGTCAAAAAGCTCATCTTGCCTTATCAAGTAAGTGTTTAAGTTTTTAGTTGTTGACATTTTTATTCTGAATTTCTCAAACTTTATCTTATAGCTATTTCTGCATTTGAAGTCCAGCCAATTTCCACTGAGGTCCACGAAGGTGGAGTTGCTCGATTTGCATGCAAGATTTCATCCCACCCTCCTGCAGTCATAACATGGGAGTTCAATCGGACAACTCTACCTATGACTATGGACAGGTAGATGTAGATTTTTGTCTTTGGAGATGATACAAAAAGTTTAATTATCTTTCTCTCATAACAGGATAACTGCCCTACCAACAGGAGTATTGCAGATCTATGATGTCAGCCAAAGGGATTCTGGAAATTATCGTTGTATTGCTGCCACTGTAGCCCACCGACGTAAAAGTATGGAGGCCTCGCTAACTGTGATTCCAGGTACCACGCAGAGTGGTTTTTCCATTTTTATGTATTTTTATATTCTGTCTTTTCCTCCCCAAAGCTAAGGAGTCAAAATCCTTCCACACACCAACAATTATAGCAGGTCCACAGAACATAACAACATCTCTTCATCAGACTGTAGTTTTGGAATGCATGGCCACAGGAAATCCCAAACCAATCATTTCTTGGAGCCGCCTTGGTAAGTCTTCTCAGGAAAAAAAAAAAAAGTCTTTGTTTAAACTGAAGTATTCTCTTTGAAATAGATCACAAATCCATTGATGTCTTTAATACTCGGGTACTTGGAAATGGTAATCTCATGATATCTGATGTCAGGCTACAACATGCTGGAGTATATGTTTGTCGGGCCACTACCCCTGGCACACGCAACTTTACAGTTGCTATGGCAACTTTAACTGTATTAGGTATGTTCCTTTCATTCTGCAATCAGGGGAATCAGAAATATTTCATTTTTTTCTTTAAAAATAGCTCCTCCTTCATTTGTTGAATGGCCAGAAAGTTTAACAAGGCCTCGAGCTGGCACTGCTCGATTTGTGTGTCAGGCAGAAGGAATCCCCTCTCCCAAGATGTCATGGTTGAAAAATGGAAGGAAGATACATTCGAATGGTAGAATTAAAATGTACAACAGGTAGGCTGTGTAACTTTGCTACCATTTTATATTTTCATGGAAATAATTTTTTTTCTTTCCCTAGTAAATTGGTAATTAACCAGATTATTCCTGAAGATGATGCTATTTATCAGTGCATGGCTGAGAATAGCCAAGGATCTATTTTATCTAGAGCCAGACTGACTGTAGTGATGTCAGAAGACAGACCCAGTGCTCCCTATAATGTACATGCTGAAACCATGTCAAGCTCAGCCATTCTTTTAGCCTGGGAGAGGCCACTTTATAATTCAGACAAAGTCATTGCCTATTCTGTACACTACATGAAAGCAGAAGGTAAGCGATTTTAGGAGTGCTTATTTTTAAGTTGTCATTTTAAAACATGGATTCTTTAATTTAGGTTTAAATAATGAAGAGTATCAAGTAGTCATCGGAAATGACACAACTCATTATATTATTGATGACTTAGAGCCTGCCAGCAATTATACTTTCTACATTGTAGCATATATGCCAATGGGAGCCAGCCAGATGTCTGACCATGTGACACAGAATACTCTAGAGGATGGTAAGAAAACATGATTCTAGATCATTTCAGTATTTATAAACAACCTGATTTCTTCTATGACTAGTTCCCCTGAGACCTCCTGAAATTAGTTTGACAAGTCGAAGTCCCACTGATATTCTCATCTCCTGGCTGCCAATCCCAGCCAAATATCGGCGGGGCCAAGTGGTGCTGTATCGCTTGTCTTTCCGCCTAAGTACTGAGAATTCAATCCAAGTTCTGGAGCTCCCGGGGACCACGCATGAGTACCTTTTGGAAGGCCTGAAACCTGACAGTGTCTACCTGGTTCGGATTACTGCTGCCACCAGAGTGGGGCTGGGAGAGTCATCAGTATGGACTTCACATAGGACGCCCAAAGCTACAAGCGTGAAAGGTGAATTTCTGAAGACTGTTAAGAAAATACAGTTATACATACATTTTCTGATGAATTTTGCTAGCCCCTAAGTCTCCAGAGTTGCATTTGGAGCCTCTGAACTGTACCACCATTTCTGTGAGGTGGCAGCAAGATGTAGAGGACACAGCTGCTATTCAGGGCTACAAGCTGTACTACAAGGAAGAAGGGCAGCAGGAGAATGGGCCCATTTTCTTGGATACCAAGGACCTACTCTATACTCTCAGTGGCTTAGGTGAGTGAGTTTGTACTGTATTTTTCCCTTTTGTCCTAATTATTTCCTATTGGTTTCTTTATAGACCCCAGAAGAAAATATCATGTGAGACTCCTGGCTTACAACAACATAGACGATGGCTATCAGGCAGATCAGACTGTCAGCACTCCAGGATGCGTGTGTAAGTGAAAGCCATGGCAGTTTGTTTTACTAGTATCGTAAATTAACATTGTTTTTCTCAATAGCTGTTCGTGATCGCATGGTCCCTCCTCCACCACCACCCCACCATCTCTATGCGAAGGCTAACACCTCATCTTCCATCTTCCTGCACTGGAGGAGGCCTGCATTCACCGCTGCACAAATCATTAACTACACCATCCGCTGTAATCCTGTTGGCCTGCAGAATGCTTCTTTGGTTCTGTACCTTCAAACGTATGTAGCTCCTGTTAATGGTTATTTTCTTTAGCATTAACAACTTCATCACTCGTTATTATAGATCAGAAACTCACATGTTGGTTCAAGGTCTAGAACCAAACACCAAATACGAATTTGCCGTTCGATTACATGTGGATCAGCTTTCCAGTCCTTGGAGCCCTGTAGTCTACCATTCTACTCTTCCAGAAGGTAAAGAAAACAGCTCCCTATAGATTTTATCTTATTAATACAATGTTTTGTTGTGTCTGCACAGCACCAGCAGGCCCACCAGTTGGAGTAAAAGTGACATTAATAGAGGATGACACTGCCCTGGTTTCTTGGAAACCCCCTGATGGCCCAGAAACAGTTGTGACCCGCTATACTATCTTATATGCATCTAGGAAGGCCTGGATTGCAGGAGAGTGGCAGGTCTTACACCGTGAAGGTAAATATCATAAATTGCCATGAAGGGTGAAAGTTCACTTAATTTGTAATTGATGTATTTCTAGGGGCAATAACCATGGCTTTGCTAGAAAACTTGGTAGCAGGAAATGTGTACATTGTCAAGATATCTGCATCCAATGAGGTGGGAGAAGGACCCTTTTCAAATTCTGTGGAGCTGGCAGTACTTCCAAAGGAAACCTCTGAATCAAATCAGAGGCCCAAGCGTTTAGATTCTGCTGATGCCAAAGGTCTGTATACTGCCGTAGTCACTGTGATTTTTTTGATTCTGAGTAAATGTGTTTTCCCTTCTAGTTTATTCAGGATATTACCATCTGGACCAAAAATCAATGACTGGCATTGCTGTAGGTGTTGGCATAGCCTTGACCTGCATCCTCATCTGTGTTCTCATCTTGATATACCGAAGTAAAGCCAGGTGTGTTTCCATTGCTAGAGATGTTGAGGTGATAGAAGACTTCCTCTTCTTGCCAATGTTTTAGGAAATCATCTGCTTCCAAGACGGCACAGAATGGAACTCAACAGTTACCTCGTACCAGTGCCTCCTTAGCTAGTGGAAATGAGGTAGGAAAGAACCTGGAAGGAGCTGTAGGAAATGAAGAATCTTTAATGCCAATGATCATGCCAAACAGCTTCATTGATGCAAAGGTACTGAGCTGCGGGATTTGCTGCATAAGCCGTATTTTACATTTCCCCTCTTTTATTTCCTCAGGGAGGAACTGACCTGATAATTAATAGCTATGGTCCTATAATTAAAAACAACTCTAAGAAAAAGTGGTTTTTTTTCCAAGACTCAAAGAAGATACAAGTTGAGCAGGTAACCTATCTAAATGAGAAAAATTTTTGGCAATCTCATTGCCATCTTATCTTTTTTTGCCTAGCCTCAAAGAAGATTTACTCCAGCGGTCTGCTTTTACCAGCCAGGCACCACTGTATTAATCAGTGATGAAGACTCCCCTAGCTCCCCAGGTCAGACAACCAGCTTCTCAAGACCCTTTGGTGTTGCAGCTGATACAGAACATTCAGCAAATAGTGAAGGCAGCCATGAGACTGGGGATTCTGGGCGGTTTTCTCATGAGTCCAACGATGAGATACATCTGTCCTCAGTTATAAGTACCACACCCCCCAACCTCTGATTCTTTCACTGGCAGTGATTCAGGTGGAGATTCCGCATTGAGGAAGTGTGAAGACCCTGCTGTGTCATCTGTTAGTGAGCAGACTTCCTCCTTAGTTCTGCAGCCGCCATCTGCCATGCTATGCTTTGATAAAAATGATTTTCCAATCTAGACGGCCATGCTCAGGTATTCTCACCATTAAATCTGTTCGAAGGACAATGAACAGGGAACCAAAGCCTTTTGTGAAAATCTTAATATCTTTATGGGGTATTTTAGCTTTTTTTGAATGTGTTTTGTTTTTTATTTTTAAACTTGTGTAATTTGAATGTTTCATTGTCAGCAATGTGAAAGAACGGTCGAGATGTTTGACTGGATTATAAAATATATCACTGGAGCAAAGGGAAGACTTTTGAAAGCCCCTTTGCTGACTATCTACCTCAGTTTGCCTCCCGGCAAACTCTGAAGACAACTTTGTTACCTCATTTGTTGTTATAGTTTATCTCAGCTACATAACCAATGATACTTCCTAGTAGTATTGTGTTTTCATTGCTGTACGTGTAATGTGTGTGATCAAAGGAGTCATATAGGTAGATGAGTAAGAATGTTTATCTGAAGCTCTGATTTTTTTAAAAAAAGAAACTATGACATCTGCATGGTTTGGATAAGTTCATACCTCTGGCTGTGAGGACCGTTAAACCACTGAGAAGAGGAAAAGTGGGGCTATTTCTTCTAACGATGACCAAAACAAGAAAGTATATTTCTTTTGAGAACAGAACTATTCAATACCAGGTAGGGATCATTTTGCTTAAAAGGCCTTTATGTTTTGGGCATTAGAGTCTGAGTGCTTTATCTCCTATATCCCAAACCTCAAGCTGCCCAGAACTGTGCCTTTTCTACCTTCCCCTTTGCCTGACGGTTGGCCAAAGGCTGCACTGTCTAGTTTGCAAAGCATCCTCAACTTTGCCAGTATTAGTTGCAAAACCCCATGCAGAATATGGATTTTTAAAGAAAATGGGTTAAGGTGGTTTTTTTTCTTTTTTTAAATCCCAGTTTGGCTTAAAGGAGTGAAGACATTTCATGAACTATTAAGAATGAAGGTAAATGCAACAGTAGACAGTAAAATGAACTCGAAGTTATTATGGTAACAGTGCCTTTCAGTATAATGAAATTCTTTGCCTTATACCTTTTTAATATTCATGAAATTGTTTAGGAACAGGAGTACAAAAAGTTGCCTTAAGAGTTTCTTGGATTTTATCAGTAACTATTTTGATGTATAGTATCTTACCAAGGCATTTTTTTTAAGTGCAGGTTTTGTTTAGGGATAAATATTCAGAGTTCTACCACCCTACTTGTGTTTTCTTGAATTCTTTAGAGAATATGGTATCTACTTAATCTTCCTTCAGTGTCAGTGCTGTGAATGAGGAATGCTAACTCCAGGAGTGAGTTAATCCTCTTGCAGGTTTGAAATCAGCAAATTGTTTACTCAGCTACATAACATAGGCCTTTTCTCCGTCATGAGACAGTTACCTAGGTGCCGAGCAGTGGGAGAGGATAAAGAACTAAACGCGTGTAGAGAAGGGGTCCCATATCCTTTTAAAAGTATTTTTTCAAATTTTCTGGAAGTGACTTTTGATTCTCATTTTAAAAGGAATCATAATGGGTTTACACTTGAAATGCTTTGTTCCTAGAGGAGGCAGGGTCATGTTCACTGATGTTCTAAAATCAAAGGAATATTAGCAGATAATAGTCCCAGCATCATCTGCTAGTCTAATGACTGTAGATATAACATTTTTAATTTTTTTAAATCTGTAATTTTGTGCCAAACTGGATGTGATTAAGACTAAAGTTCAATGCCAGCAACCACTTCTGAACTAAACTCAGAGTCCCCCAGTTAGTTATCTAAGTACGGAATTCATCGCAAAACAAACAAAAAAGCAGAGCTTTAGGTGAACAGTCTGCAGCAAGGAAAAATGCTGCTCCTGCCTTTATAGCTCCTGTTTTATACTACCTCCTTTTAAAGTTATTCTAGTGTTATTTTTTTTCCTGTACTCAGGGAACGTTTTGTTACTTTTGAGCTGCCTCATGGAAGCATAGGCAGATTGACAGGGTATAGCGCTTTGTGGTTGGTAAGTAGAAGTATATAGGGCCAACTTTTATCAGTATCTAAAATTAAGTACAGTGAGATCATTTTATTTTTAAGCTTTCATTAAAAGGCAAACAAAATCTAAAGCTGAAACATCATCCATCATGGTTATGGAAGATGTGTCTAGGACTACATGAATTCGAGTGGTTTTAAATGGCTAAAAAGACGAGCTAAAGTCCTTGAGGAAAGTATTTTGTTTGTTTGGTTTTTGATGAATAGGCTTATAGTTACAATAGAACTTTAGGCTATAACTATTTGATAATTATTTAACAGTACATTTTTTACCTTTTCATTTTGTTCTTATACGGACTTTTTCATAATAATTCTGTTACCAAAGAATTTTCAGTAGAAAATAAAATTTTGATTATAATTCCCCCCAAATTGAATTAACTAGAAGCATTTATAGATATGAAACTTACACAAGTAGTTACTAACCCAAAACAATAGGGTTTATATTGATTGTTGTAGTTAAATAGATTAGTAATGTTAACTACCTTATTGTTACCAGAGCATTTAAAATAAGTTGTAATACTTTCTTTACCAGCAGATCGTTCCAAAGAATTTCAGGTATAGTTTTTTCTTCAGCAAGTAAATCTTCAACTATACAGTATTAAAGTATTTTTATATTGTTGAAACTACTTGTTGGAGAGAAAATTTTTTTTTTTTACCAAAAATAAATACTTTGGTCTCATTGAATAAGATATTTAGTAATACAGCAAAGACTTCTTTTTACTTGACCAAATCAAGCTTCTTTGAAGTCTTAAGTATGAAATTGTAATTAAAATGTGAAGATTTTCACTCATTTTTCATAGTGGTATTACTTCATGGTATTGTACTTCAAAGGGGCTAATATGCAAATGGTAACTATTTTCTTTTCCAAAGATGTATTTGCTGTAAGTACTGATACCTGCATGTCATTTTTATGCCAAATATTACAAGATACTGCTCATCAGTATTTTCATACCAAAGACCATTAAGATGTATAGGTTAGCCTGTAAGTAAGTAAAGATGAGCAGATTTGAAATAAATTTATTTAGAGGCCGATAGAGAATCTAGCTTTAGTAGCAAAAAATATCAAAGGGCTAAGTTTACATAATTAAAAGCAATACAATTATATTGGTATTTATCAGTGTTTTTATTCAAGTACTTTTTATCAGCAAATTAAAAAGAAAAAAACCAAAGATATTTAAGGTTACCTCCGCATATAGGCAAATATAGTTGTACATTAAACTGTTGTTTCTTGTTTTTATGTTAAACCAAACATGTCTCTTCGGAACACAGTCTGTATACAAATAACATGCATGAGGACTTTCCATTTAATCTGTGATTCAGCCACATGATGTTTTTGCCAAATGATGTGATACTTTCCAAAGCACCTTGAGTGTGAAATGTCAACAGAAATATCAGCAAGCTTTTATGTTGCAGAGTATTATGGTACCTCTGAATTAGCCTGTATAGTTCTCTTCCTGCTTTAAGCATTACCTGGTTAGCTCAGACGGCTTGAGGCAGTCCCTTAATAATAGGGATGCTTTTCATCTCTAAGGATGTAAGAGGCAAACAAATCATGTCATTCTTTAAGTGGGCTATGCTTTGATAGATGTGCTCTTTAAAGGTGTGAGATTGGAATTTAGAGTTGTTAAATTGAAATGTTTGCATTGCACCAAAGGAGCTCAGTTTTCAAACTTTAATGGAACCTTGGGTAAAGGGAAAAAATTTTTAATGAAATCTGGGGTTTTATATTTTGATTAGCCTAAAAGTAAAAATACAGCTTTATCCATTAAGTGACTTTTAAAAATCAGTTTTGCCATACCAAAGAAATTAGATTCTTAGTGTCACATGCTATACTTTTGTCTGTGCTTGAAACGAGCAATGCCAACATTGGGAACAATGACAGAGGTTTGCATCAGTTTGTCTTGGCTTTGTTAAGGACTTCTGCCAGAAATGTGCTCGTGGTTGACAACCCAGGATCATTGTTCAAGTTCTTATGCAGACACCTTTGAAAACAATTCAGATCGTGTCACAAGAATTTGGAATTGAAAATATCATTTATTTTTTAATGCAAGAATACCCAGATGTGGTTTCACTTCAGCAGTAGCTATAGTGGTTCACTTATATACATTTCTGTTTCACTGAATGTAAATTTTGAATACTGAATGTAAAAAAAAAACTCCAGTTATATTGAAACAGTCACTAAGACTGCACATGTGTTTTGCAGACTTTCTTCCTGACCATTTGCCACATGGGTCTCTGATAAGATTCTGTTGGTTTAATAGTCAAAATAATCTTTGCAGTTTGTGAGCACTGAGTAGCAGGTTCTGGAGACTACCATATACAACCAGTTGTCTAATTGTGATTTTTTTATTGATGTTTAGAAGAATGTAACCGTAGAGTTCTGTGTTAAGTTGATTTATGCTCAGGACATAAGATCACAGGCTAATGCAATGTGTATGTTTCAGGCTTTAATCTTCTCAATTTCCCTTTTTAAGCCGTTGATGGTGTTTAAGATTAACATGACAGTCTTGTATTTTTACCAGATACTGTATTATTTTTCCTATTGCTGCTGTAACACATTACCATGAAGGTGGTGGCTTAAAATAACACAAATTTTTCTTAAGTTCTGCAGATCAGAAGTCTAACACAGGTCTCCCTGGGACAAAATCAAGGCGCTTGCAGGGCTGTTTCTTTTTGAGGCTTTAGGGAAAAATCTATTTCCTTTTCTAGTTTTTTAAGGCTGGGAACCCCTCCTTCCATCTTCAAAGCCAGCCATGTAGCATCTCTCTGAAGCTCCTTCCGTTATCATTTCTCTTTGTCCAACCCCAGCTGATACAGGTTATCTAGGTTTAAGGATTCCAGTGATCACATTGAGCCCACCTAAATAATCCAGGATAATCTCCCCAACTGAAGTTCCTCAACTTAATCACATCTACAGAGTTCCTTTTGCTATGTTTGGTAACATATTCACTGGTTCCAGGGATTTGGGCATGGACTTCTGTAGGTGGCCAGTATTTTGCCCACAACAGGTACATTCTTTCTGTGGAATTCTGATCCCTGTAAAATGTCTGTAGCATTAAAGAGATTGGAAATCTGAGGTCATGTGCCCCTTGGGGATCTTTAAAGATTAAAAGCATGAAAACTTTGACTTGTAGCCTACCAAAATTATACACTAAACTTTCTCTCCAAAATACTTGTGAAACAATTTATCTTTAAAGTTTCTGAATATGTGCTTCATAAAATAACATCTCATGTTTATCAGCAAGTGTCCTAAATATTTGCGTCTAACTTTATGGAATTTATTCAGAAAAAGAATTGAAAACTCTTCTTATAGTTACCCTTTCTCCTTTTCTCTTCAGTGGTTATGTTGCTGGGGAAGAGTTGGGGGAAGACCTCAAAACACAGGAACTCAGAGTGATGAACAGGACCATGCTCAAGTTTATTCTTTGTTTTCTTTTAATGACATATTCACAACATTCACAACTTTCTGCCTTTAAATCTGGTTCCTCTCTTCAGCTTCACCAAGCCACTGAATGCTTTTCAGTTTTATTAACCCTCACATTCCCCATCCTTCTCAGCAAGAGCCTCTCCTTATGCCATCAGCATGTATATACATTTCCTAGGAAATTTGATCTTTCTTGTCATTCTTTTTTGGTTCCAATCGGCCTTTTCCTGGTTCTCAAAGCTCTAGTTTCTTCTAATTTCTGGATCATCGCAAGTCTGGCCCTCTTTGAACTTTAAAACATAATGTCTAATTCCACCCCAATTTTCAGCATTTCTTCAACTAAATCGATAAAGCTGTCTCCATTATGAGAAAGGCCAGAATAATACTCCGAGTAAGCATAAGAAAGCTGGTCATTTTACAACTTCTCCCGACTCTAGGAAGTAATATGATGCCATTTGTTGAGCATCTACAGTGTGCCAAGCACATGGTTCATCTCTGCAAACTGCTGCTACATTCTGTAAAGCAAGTATTATCCGCATTTTAGGGATTAGGAACAGCTTCCTGATCTCTTGCCAAAAGTCACAGCTAGTGAGTGGTTTAGGCAAGATACAAACCCTAGTTAGTTAATCCTTACTCAGAAGTGTATAGGACTATGATACATTGTCTCAGCTTAAAAAAAAAAAAAAAAAAAAAAGGTATTTAATCACCCAGGGTCATAGTGCCTTCCATAGTGTGACCAGATACAACTGTTTTTTCCTTGTATCCACAAAAGCCAGGTTGTGTCAGAACAACCTTTCTACAGAGTAATAACCAATCGAAAAAGAGAAGACTACCTTATTTAAATCCACTTATTCACAGGAGGGATTAAGGCGGCTGTAACTCATCCCTTATCATCTCCTAATTTCTCTCCTCCAAAACCTTCCATTTATCTCAGCTAAAATTGTGTCTGAAGGCTGTTTGTACTTAGAGTTACATTACAAATAAGGTAGGCATGGTTTCTAGAGTCCTTTTCTAGTCAAGCATTTCCTTATTCGACAATGTCTTCAGAATTGCATTTTATCTTTTGTAATTTTCTGTAGCTCCCATATTCCAAACAGGAATTCATTGACTTGAAAAAGTCAGGTGTGTAAACAGTAATCCTTTCTTGTTAGGTCTGAAGAGTTCATGATTTTTTATGAATATAAACTAATTTATTATTTGCATTAATGTAGGAGACAGCAAAGTTAACGGAGAGTCATAAAACAGAACAAGTATAAGTTAGGCTTTGGAGCACCTAAGTTCTAATCTTGACAATTTTGAGAATCGTTTGGTACAAAAATTCTTAAACTGTTTCTGTGCCTTCTCCATCCATGAAATGAGGATAATTTTTTTGTGCAAAATGAAACAATAGTACTTTGAAAACTTAAGAGAAAATTCAAGTGTAAATAATCATAATCTGAAACTCATTTGTATGAGGCTGTGAAAGATTTTACAGACTCTTTCTTTTCAAGTCAGCCTTTGCAATTATATTTTGCCTTTGTTGAAATGAAAAATGTTTGCATCTCCCGTACGCATACACAAAACCAATAGAAGAAAGTGGTTGGTAAAAGATATAGCTGAAATGGAAACACTCATATGTTAGGTGGATAAAATCATAAGAGAAAATGGGAATTGACTGTACTTTCAAAGTACTAAATTTGAAGTCATCTTACTCCAATTTAAGTCATATATATATATATATATATATATATATATATATATATATATATATATATATTGGCTTTTAAAGAGTTAAAGAGAGAATCAGATCTGTCCAGCAGGATAGATGGGTGAGGAGAAAAGTACATATTTAGGATTTTTCTCTAAAAGATCTTTTTCAAGATTATGGAGTATTTTAATATTTCTGCAAACTATTCCAAATGAATGCATTTTATATAGGGCAACACATACTGGCACCTGATTCTGGTTTATTCGAGTTCATATGTAGGGTTTGTTGGGAAGAATTATATGATTGGCTTCTTTTTTTAGAGGAAATATTTTCCCTTTTTTCTTATCCATATACTATTCTGAACAGCTTTGCAGATTTCCTTAAGTTCATAGCTTGTAAGTAGTTCATGGTATATAGACATAGTCTTGACTTACAACTGAAAAAAAATTTATGTTACAGAAGTTTATTTTTTCTATGGAACTGTCTTTAAAAACAAAAATATTACAAATCTTGACCTTGAAATATTCTGTTTCCTGTTATCACATTCTGGATATCTATTTTGTTTGCAAATGAAAATTATTACTGATGATTAGCAACTTGAGCCTGTTAATAGGAAATTGCAAAGCCTGAATACACACACATTGCCTTAGCCTATCAGTAGAGTAGAGGACATATGTTAAGAAAATGTGTCTGCTTGTTGCTGTTGTTGGACAAAATTTTATGTCTGTGTGTATGATTTTTTTTTTTCTATTTTCTTCAAAGATGTGAATTAAATGAAAGTGTGGGAGCCAGTTAAATTATTTTGTATTATGGGTGTTCTGGATCCTTTCACTCCGTATACCATTTTCTTGTAAGGGCAGCATTTGTAGACTTGCTAATGGACTGTAGAGCTGAGCTATATTAATTTTATACTTGACTCAGGGGATCAGTTCTGTGAATGCCATTGCACGAAGAAAGCAAATGTTTGCCTTGATTTTGAATGTATCTTTTTAATGTCTTCTTAAAACATATTTGTTTAATAATGTAGATTTGTTTTTTTTTTTCTAGTATCATAGTAAATATTGCTTAGTACTTGCCCCCACCCCACTGGGTAGTTTATATACTACCCTATAGGTCATGCCAAAAATGAATAAAAGTTTAAATGCCAAAATGTTTATGAAACTGCTGTCTAAATACTGATTGATTGCACAATTTAAATAAAAGCTTTCCTTAGTTAAAAAAGACAAACCCATGTTTTCTTTTATTCTTCAGTTTT